TATAAAATACTGCAGTAATGCCGACAATCAACATGGTGAAAGGTGACAGTCTTTTTGATTTCTGCTCAACTCATTATTTTATACAATAAGCTCAGACGAATAATACCCAATTTGGATAATGTTACGCTTGACAAAACACTTTACTTCATTTAGTCCTCACAACAACCCTGTGAGGTAGGCACATTCTCGGAGGTAAAATGACGTGGGCAAAGTTCCCTGGCTCGTTTGGGGAAAGGCTCAGCAGCCGGGCCAAGAAAGGTCTTTGGGGGCGCAAGTCTTTGGAGGGCAGGTCTTTGGGGAGCGCTTTGAGTAATATTAGAGCTTTCACTAAACCCTGGCCTATTACGTCCCCTCCCCTGAGATTTACCTTTATATACTCAAGTTCTTTCATGCCAGGAAGGTAGGCTGAAGGCTTCGAAAACCTGCAGCTCATACCCAAAGCTAGCACTGTCTATCCCTGGAGACCCAGCGCCCAAAAGCTCCACTGGGCGCATAGCGCACGGCACGCCTCCTCCCCCGAGCCGCAGACTGAGTAACTGGCCCCGGACTAACCTGACCAGGTCGGTCATGCAGGAGCCCACCACTACCACCGCCGCCACCTCCTCTTGCCACTGCCTCTGGGGTTCCCCAGACGCCGCCATCGCTCAAAGGTGCTGCTGTCCAACCTGGACGGTGACCTCTGCCCTTTGCCCGACCCCGTAACCAGAGACGCCACTCCTGCCCTCCCTAACGACGCGGGCCTTTCAGACGCCTACGCGGGTCGCCCACCTGACTGCCCGAAATCACCCCGCCCACCAAGTGTCCCCTCTTCTTCCTGGAATAGTCTCGGTGCACAGCCTCACGTAACAGGGCCCTCCTGATATGGCGAGACTCCGCGCTCCTCGTCACTCACGGGGCAGGCGCTGAGGAAGGAACTGTCAGGCACCGCGGGGACGCCTTTCCGAGCGCCCGGCTCGGCGCGGCGCGGGGGCGCGCACGCCGCCCAGCTTCGGGGCCGCAGAGGGGGCGGGGCGGGACGTCCGGGGAGTGCGCACGCATCCTGCCCGCGGCGCGCGCGCAGGTCGGTGCGTCTGTCGGGGGCGCGCTCGGGTACCTGTACCCCACGTAGTCGCCGGTTACCGATCGGACTAAGTTCCAGGTACCTGGACTGGGGCTGGTGCGGGGAGGTTGCCCTGATCATTATTCTTTCCTTCTGCTTTCAGTGGTGATTTACAAGTCAAGTTAAAATGTCCCCAGAAGTGGCCTTGAACCGAATATCTCCAATGCTCTCCCCTTTCATATCTAGCGTGGTCCGGAATGGAAAAGTGGGACTGGATGCTACAAACTGTTTGAGGATAACTGACTTAAAATCTGGGTATGTACCAGAATGAATTCAGTCAATGTACCTTTTCTTTCTTCTGTTTCTGCATTTTTTAAAGCTGCACATCATTGACTCCTGGGCCCAACTGTGACCGATTTAAACTGCACATACCATATGCTGGAGAGACATTAAAGTGTAAGTAAATGATGACTATTTTACTCAAAATGTAAAAAGGACCTGTCATTTTCTTTTATTTCAGGGGATATCATTTTCAATGCCCAATACCCAGAACTGCCTCCCGATTTTATCTTTGGAGAAGATGCTGAATTCCTGCCAGACCCCTCAGCTTTGCAGGTGAGTACTGCAGACTTGCTTGAATGATCTTTAACTGGTCTTTTATTTGTTACGACTTCTACAGAATCTTGCCTCCTGGAATCCTTCAAATCCTGAATGTCTCTTACTTGTGGTGAAGGAACTTGTGCAACAATATCACCAATTCCAATGTAGCCGCCTCCGGGAGAGCTCCCGCCTCATGTTTGAATACCAGACATTACTGGAGGAGCCACAGTATGGAGAGAACATGGAAATTTATGCTGGGAAAAAAAACAACTGGGTAAGGATTTTTGAGAATGGAAAAAAAGATGATTAATCTTATTATTATAACTTTCTTTTTACAGACTGGTGAATTTTCAGCTCGTTTCCTTTTGAAGCTGCCCGTAGATTTCAGCAATATCCCCACATACCTTCTCAAGGTAAAAATATATGATTTTCAGTATGAGAATATTGCTGATGTTGTGTTTTCACTTCTTGTTTAAGGATGTAAATGAAGACCCTGGAGAAGATGTGGCCCTCCTCTCTGTTAGTTTTGAGGACACTGAAGCCACCCAGGTGTACCCCAAGCTGTACTTGTCACCTCGAATTGAGCAGTAAGTGTCATTAACATGAGGTAGCCTGGTGCGAGAAGTGTCCATTGTACTCTTGTCCTTTCAGTGCACTTGGAGGCTCCTCAGCTCTTCATATCCCAGCTTTTCCAGGAGGAGGATGTCTCATTGATTACGTTCCTCAAGTATGCCACCTGCTCACCAACAAGGTAAAAGCAAGTCCCCAACTCATCCCTCTTATCTCTACTTCTCAGCTTTGGGTTTCTATTCCAGGTGCAGTACGTGATTCAAGGGTATCACAAAAGAAGAGAGTATATTGCTGCTTTTCTCAGTCACTTTGGCACGTAAGTTCTGCCCTGTTTGAACGATATACCGGTTTGTTTGTGTGTGTATGTTTTTATTACTTAGAGGTGTCGTGGAATATGATGCAGAAGGCTTTACAAAACTCACTCTGCTGCTGATGTGGAAAGATTTTTGTTTTCTTGTACACAGTGAGTATACTTTTGCTGTCAGCATGTCAGCATAACTTTCTTTTTCTTTCTTCTGTCTTTGCAGTTGACCTGCCTCTGTTTTTCCCTCGAGACCAGCCAACTCTCACATTTCAGTCCGTTTATCACTTTACCAACAGTGGACAGCTTTACTCCCAGGCCCAAAAAAATTATCCGTACAGCCCCAGATGGGATGGAAATGAAATGGCCAAAAGAGCAAAGTAAGTGAATCTGTCGTTATTTCCAACAGGTATGTTATTTATTAGAACCTGACATCTGTTGCAGTGAAATGATAAGCTCCATTGAAAAGCCTGGCCATCAATTACTGCCAATACAGCCCTCATCCCAGAGGAAGCCACTCACCATCCTCTCAGCCTGTGCAGACCAGGCTGCACCAGGCACGGAGTGTTTACAGCCCAGCTCAGTCTCCTGGCTCCCCTGGGGGAGGGGCAGCAGGTAAATCCCTTCTGCAGGTCCCCTCAGGCCATCTTCTCCTCCTCCTTCTCATCTGCTGCACCAGGGGATGCCAAGGGAGCAGAGATGCCTGCAGCCCGTGGGAGCAAGTCCTGGCCTTTGCAGTTGCAAAAACTGGCTGCAAGCTGCTCCAGCCCCAGAGGAACTGGCCAAGCTCCAGAGGGCCTCCTTGGAGGGCCTCAGAGGGAGAGAGAACTGCTCAGTAATTTTGATCACTTTGGTAAGTATTTAAAAATACCCTGTGATTTAGCAACAATTTTTTTTCTCCCCTTCTTTCCCACCAGGGCTTATTTCAAAACCTTTGTCCCTCAGTTCCAGGAGGCAGCATTTGCCAATGGAAAGCTCTAGGAAACACCAGTCTTGAGAGGTGGCCAGCCAGACTGCCTGTCCACATGCGTGTCAGCACATACAGCCGCTTCCTGGAAGCCGCCTGGAATGTCTTCACGGCAGCGTTTTGCTCACACAGCAGCTTTTGCACGCCCCAGGCAGCCCCGACTGCTGAAATCCAACTTGAGCTGGCTGGTGGTCCCTGGATCCTAGAGCCCTTCACTTCGGGTTACTCCCTCTTTCTTGCCTCTATTTCTTAGTTGGAAGAAATAAACTCACAAATTATGGTGCAGTAATTTTCCGGGGAAAGTAAAGCCTCAGGAATGCCCACGCCTTTCTTCCAAAGCCTTTGTCTCTGAGACCTCTTAAGTTCTAAGATTAAATGCCCCTCGCTGTTCTTCCTCTGAAACTAGTGTCTTCCCTCTGTGCGTGCATGTGTGT